AGATTATTACAAAGCAAGAAATAAGAAGAGATGGCTAGAATAGATATTTGATACCAGAATGGTGAAAAAAAAACATTCTTTTCAAATAGAAACTCTAATTTCCTGTGTGATTAATGAGTTACACTTAGTTAGTACTGGAGATATCTGTGTAAGATGTGGATTTCATTGTGGGAGTGGGGTACCTACTCAACAGATGAACTGCTGGGTCACATGGTAGATCTATTTTGATTTTCCAAGGAACCATTACACTGTTTTTCATAACGGCTGTACCAATTACACGTCTGTCAACAGCGTTTAAAGGTCCCGTTTTCTGCACACCGTAAAAGGGTTTCACTTTCTCCACACCTTTGCCATCATTATCTTTTATCTCTTGACTTTTTTATAATAGCCATCCTAACAGGTGTGAGGTGATAGTTCATTGTGGTTTTCATTTGCATTCTCTGATTATTAACGATGTTGAGCACATTTTCATATACCTGTTGGCCAGTTGTGTGTTTTCTTTCTAGAAATGCCTATTCAAGTCCTTTGCCTATTTGTTAACCAGACTATTTATTTATTTGCTATTGAGCTGTGTGAGTTCTTTATATATTTTGGATATTAACTCATTATTAGATATATGGTTCGCAAATAGTTTCTCCCAAACCGTAGCCTTTTCATTTTGTTGATTGTTGGCTGTGCAGAAGCTTTTAGTTTCCAGCCTGCTCCCTTGCCCTATATATTTCAGCTTCCTAGACCCCCACATTGTGTGAAGGTGTGAGCCAATTACTTAGAGTAAACCGTATCATATATATAATATTATTGATAAATAAATACTATAGTATAGTAAACAGATGTTTATGATATATAATATTACAGACACTCTCTCTCTGTCTCACACACACACACAAATATCCTGTTGGTTTAGTTTCTCCTTCTCTGAGGAACCCAGCCTGATACGGATACCCAGCTGAGCGAGTGTGTTTGCTGATCTTGACCTCTGGAAGCCAGTGCTTTAAACCATGAGAATGAAAAATTGTGAGGCACTATGTGGATGCTGGGAGAAGTATGTGAGATGGAAAAGTTGTTTCATGGCATCCAAGAAGTGAATGATCCTCAAGGTGTAGCAGAGGAATTTGTAGGAGAGAGGGATGATTGACATCTTCGTGTAGCCCTCCATCCATCCCAGTTAGCATGGAGGGATTTTAGGTAGGTCATACAGAAACCGGGTAATGATGGCATTGTGACGTATAAGGCCTTCCTTCCCGCCCAGGGCTACCATTGGCTGGGTAGTGGAGTGTTGACCAATCACAGCTCAGGGGCGTGATTGTCTCGTCCTGGGATCGCGAGAGGTGTATATACAGGGAGGCCAGGCAGCCTGGAGTTAGTCGACCGTTGCGAGACGTTGAGCTGCGGAAGATGAGTCCAAAGCCGAGAGCCTCGGGACCTCCGGCCAAGGCCAAGGAGGCAGGAAAGAGGAAGTCCTCCTCTCAGCCGAGCCCCAGTGACCCGAAGAAGAAGGTGAGTGACCCTCCCAAGCTCCTCCTCGTCTTGCCCTTCTGTGATCTCCCTGTTGTCCTTCCAGACTACCAAGGTGGCCAAGAAGGGAAAAGCAGTTCGTAGAGGGAGACGCGGGAAGAAAGGGGCTGCGACAAAGATGGCGGCCGTGACGGCACCTGAGGCGGAGAGCGGGCCAGCGGCACCCGGCCCCAGCGACCAGCCCAGCCAGGAGCTCCCTCAGCACGAGCTGCCGCCGGAGGAGCCAGTGAGCGAGGGGACCCAGCACGACCCCCTGAGTCAGGAGAGCGAGCTGGAGGAACCACTGAGTCAGGAGAGCGAGGTGGAAGAACCACTGAGTCAGGAGAGCCAGGTGGAGGAACCACTGAGTCAGGAGAGCGAGGTGGAAGAACCACTGAGTCAGGAGAGCCAGGTGGAGGAACCACTGAGTCAGGAGAGCGAGGTGGAGGAACCACTGAGTCAGGAGAGCGAGGTGGAAGAACCACTGAGTCAGGAGAGCCAGGTGGAGGAACCACTGAGTCAGGAGAGCGAGGTGGAAGAACCACTGAGTCAGGAGAGCCAGGTGGAGGAACCACTGAGTCAGGAGAGCGAGATGGAAGAACCACTGAGTCAGGAGAGCCAGGTGGAGGAACCACTGAGTCAGGAGAGCGAGATGGAAGAACCACTGAGTCAGGAGAGCGAGATGGAAGAACTACCGAGTGTGTAGACGGCCAAGTACTCCCCTATCTCCGAGAGCAGCGACTAAGTTCAGGCCCAGCCGCCAGACCTCAGAGATCTCACCAGCGGGGTGCTTGCCATTCTGATGATAATAAAATGAATGTGTTGCAAATTGATCTGAGTGACTCTGTGTTCTCTGATGGTGGGG